GTGTGTGTGTGTGTGTATACATACACGTATCTATTTTACTTGTTTGCTAAATAGACACAGATATAGTCGGGTAGTTAACAAACATGTAGGTTGTATAAAAATAAAACTAGTTTATCTTCTTTGGGGCAATAAAATCCCAATACCTTTGAGGTTGACTCAGGCCTTATCCATTTCTGCAGGTTAAGAAGTTACAATTCTTCAGGTCTGTAAACTGGTCAGGCCGTTATCATTGTCCTTCGTTAATCCACTGTACCTAGACAACAGTTACATCCCCAACCCGGACAGCCAAGGGGGTTCTTTAAAGAATAGAACGTCCCCCTTTTACTAAGTAGGCTTATTAGAAAATGCTAGAAGTTACCCTTAACGCAAGCAAGTGGCCTTTTTCCAAGTTGGGGATTTAAGAAATTTACTTATCTATTTTTTGTATTTTTCCAAGGTGGTTTTGTGTGTGTGTGTGACTTTGTTGTTGTTTTGGTTTGGTTTTTTGCCTTTTTCCAAGTTTGGGATTTTTTTTCTTTCTCAAAAAGCGAACCTGTTTTCTGGATGGAGGCCCAGCGGGACTTGTTCCGGCCGCAGGTCTCGGTCAGAAAGAACGCTTTTGCAGCGGCAGAAAGGGAGACTCGGGATCCGGGCCTGGGGTCCCGCGGCCGCGCCCCTCCCCACTCCCCGCGACCCGCTGGAACGCGCACGGCCGGGGACGGCGGCGGGGACGCGCGCGGGCAGGCGGCGCGCACGGCCGGATAGGCGCGAGGGGGCCGCGTGAGGCGGTGCCGGCGTTCTGGCCCCCAAAGCCGGTCTAGCGCGCCGGGCGTCTTCCTTACTTCCGCTGCCGCCGCCGCCACATCCCGGGACCCGACGGGCCGCGGCGCGGAGGCCTCGGGGCAAGGTGGGGCGGGCCTCCCGAGCTCCCAGGACCCCGCGCGCTTCGCCCACAGGCCCGGCGAAGCCCGACCCGCGCGGCGCCCCCAGGGCCAGGGGAGGAGCCTAAGGACCCGGACGAGCGCCGCTCCAGTAGGGTGAGCTCGGGGACGCGCAGGCGGGTGGGTTTCAGCGCCTGGGCCCCTCTCCCCGCCGCGGGGCGCACGGAAAAACCGGGGAACCCGCGGGTTTTGTCCTGGCGAGCCACATCCCGGTGTGTTTTGGCGACTTGAAGACCTCCCTAGTTCGCGGGAGTAGCGGGAAGAGCCTTCCTCGCGTTAATTATGCAATAAGAAGGCGTCCTTGTGCGGGATGCTGTGACCCGCGGAATTATTGATATTGTGCGAGCCTACAATTTACTTCTTTCATCCTTGGCTGAGAATTTGCGTTTGTAATTGTAGATGGAGAGAGGAAGAAAGGGTTCAGCTTGGGTCCAAGGAGCATGCAGAGGAAGGCAGGGAAGAAGGAGCATGTGCAGCTTCGGTGCGAGGGGAGTCAGGGGTGGGAATGCACGTTCCCTGCCTGAGGGGCCCCGGGGTGCCCTGAGCCTCTGATCTTCGCTGTCAGGAGGCCTGTCCGAAGTTGGAGGTTGAGGCATGCAGTTCTGCACTTCTGGCTGGGAAGGTGAACCAGGTTTTCCAAAATGTCATTTTTGCTTTCCAAGTCTGCAAGGCAGGAAAGGGTTGGGCAGTGAATGGAAAGTAGTGCAGCCAGGTTCTGGTTAGCTCAGCGGCAGGACTGTCATAACGGTGGGTTTTTGTTGTTGTTGTTGTTGTTGTTGTTTTGTCTGAAAACCAGAGTCTGGGGCTTTGGGCCATGAGGAGTTGGGTTATTGCATTGCTTAGAGTGCCAGAGTGAGAAATGTCTCAGACGCTGTTAAAATTAGGCAGCTCAGTTTAGCTCTGGCTCTCTGATAACCAACCACCTCCTCCTTCACTCTTTTCAGTGACTGGGTTAAAATGAAAAGACACAAAGAGAGAAGTGGTCTTTTCCCTTCCCTCCCCATTATAATTAAGAGCTTAGTCCATCTTGGCTCAGAATTGGAATTCAGAATTCAGAATTGCTCTTGACCCTGAAGAATAGAATCTCAAAGAAATACCTGAGCAGAAAATTCTCTTCTTCGCTGAAATGAAAATTGGAGTGTTTGCAAAACTGAACAAAGAAAGGAAAGAATTTGTAAACATCACAGGCAACTTGCAGTTATATTCGGATCATTTTTCAGTGTTTGAGGAGTTCATACAATAAAAAGGTGAGAGAGAGCCAGGAATAGAAACAGGGGAGAATGCTTTTTTTTTTTTAATTTTCCTATCCAGTGACAAGAGGAACCAAGAACCTCAGTTCAGGGGAAACACAGCAAGGAAATGTGAGCCCCAGGCTGCAGAAGGTACGTGAAGGAGAATGTGAGCTCATCAGTTAGTGTCTTGTTTTTTTCTCTCTTCTTGGTGTAGACCCTACTGTCGCATTAATTTCTGGCAACCACACTGAGAAAGGTGTAGATTAAGCTGGAAAATCACGAAGAGTGCCAAGGGATTGGTCAGTTTTTACTGGGGGTCTGCACCAGGCCAGGTGGGTGCTGGTTTTTTGTCTACATTGTCTCATGGGTGTGTCATGGATCCTATTTGCATTCCAGATGCCTGGTTCCTGTGAGATTCTAGGATGTAAATGTTGAGACAAGGAGAGTGATTCACCTGGGTCTTCATGGAGCTCTGACCCACCCAGGGTTAGGAGGCTCTCTCTGAAATTATTTGCCATCAGCACTGTGTTGAGGGGACCACTTCTCCCTGCCATGCAGAAGTGATGGATGGCCTCAGTCAGTCGGTGGAAGCCAGCTCAGCCCAGGGTCTTGTCTGTACGTGGAGAGCTTTGGCTTGAAGAAGCACTGTGTTAAAGGTGAAATGAAACACACTTTCTTGTGTCACCTGAGCAGCAGGGGCATCTCGCTTGTGTTTTCCAGGAAGAGTCAGTGAATGGCTGCGGTGTGACAACATGCACCACCAGTGGCTTCTGCTGGCCGCATGCTTTTGGGTGATTTTCATGTTCATGGTGGCTAGCAAGTTCATCACGTTGACCTTTAAAGACCCAGATGGTACGTATGCTTCATGGTGGAACGAATTTTGGTAGAGAAGACATTCAACCTCTCTGTCTTCCAGTGTACAGTGCCAAACAGGAGTTTCTGTTCCTGACAACCATGCCGGAAGTGAGGAAGTTGCCAGAAGAGAAGCACATTCCTGAGGAACTGAAGGTGGGCACAGCCAGGCCGTGGTCCTTGTCCTCCCTGGGCCTCTTCTGCTCTGTGTCACCTGCAGCCAACTGGGAAGGAGCTTCCAGACAGCCAGCTCGTTCAGCCCCTGGTCTACATGGAGCGCCTGGAACTCATCAGAAACGTCTGCAGGGATGATGCCCTGAAGAATCTCTCGCACACTCCTGTCTCCAAGTTTGTCCTGGACCGAATATTTGTCTGTGACAAGCACAAGATTCTTTTCTGCCAGACTCCCAAAGTGGGCAACACCCAGTGGAAGAAAGTGCTGATTGTTCTAAATGGTGTGTGTGGGTCTACTGAATGTCCACTGGGACCAACCTGCCTTCCTTTCCGTTTACTTCCCAGGAGCATTTTCTTCCATTGAGGAGATCCCCGAAAACGTGGTGCACGACCACGAGAAGAACGGCCTTCCTCGGCTCTCTTCCTTCAGTGATGCAGAAATTCAGAAGCGGTGAGAACAGCTTCCTCAAAGGGGAGGGGGGACAAGTTAACCTCTTGTTCGTTTTTTTCCTTAGATTGAAAACATACTTCAAGTTTTTTATTGTAAGAGATCCCTTCGAAAGACTTATTTCTGCATTTAAGGATAAATTTGTTCACAATCCCCGGTTTGAGCCTTGGTACAGGCATGAGATTGCTCCTGGCATCATCAGAAAATACAGGAGGAACCGGACAGAGACCCGGGGGATCCAGTTTGAAGATTTCGTGCGCTACCTCGGCGATCCGAACCACAGATGGCTAGACCTTCAGTTTGGGGACCACATCATTCACTGGGTGACGTATGTAGAGCTCTGTGCTCCCTGTGAGATAATGTACAGTGTGATTGGACACCACGAGACCCTGGAGGACGATGCCCCATACATCTTAAAAGAGGCTGGCATTGACCACCTGGTGTCATACCCGACTATCCCTCCGGGCATTACCGTGTATAACAGAACCAAGGTGGAGCACTATTTCCTGGGCATCAGCAAACGAGACATCCGACGCCTGTATGCCCGTTTCGAAGGGGACTTTAAGCTCTTTGGGTACCAGAAACCAGACTTTTTGCTAAACTAATGCATAAGACCTATGAATTCAAATATCTTTATTAGACCTGGGGCTAACCAGGTGAAGATCTGAGCCCAGAAATGACCCTTCCTCCACCACACCCCTCCTTTGAGGACGCCCGGGGTCTCCCACAGGCCTGTGAGTTGCCTCGGCATATGACGCAGAACCCCAACTGTTACAACTTAGTTTGGATGTAAGATGCTCTGAGGACCCTGCCCACACCCCTGCGTGCATTAGGATGTCGCTGGCCTTTGCTCACCTCAGAGGGGAGAAAAGGCTAAAGATTTGCAGTTTGACAGCCCAGCAGGGAGGAAGCATCACACAGCGTTAGGAGCCGTTTCCTTCAGGTGTTAAGGAAGGGGATGCCCCTGAGGTTCTCCTGGCTAGTCAGGGTGGCTTCACCCATCACTGGTGGGTTGCAGGAACAGCACCCAGGACTCTGAGGAGGGACAGAGAAGCAAGGGGGCTGCTGAAATCGCAGAGACTTTTGCAGCATCAGATCTGAGGAGTAAAACGGCACCTCTGGCCTTCATCTTGGTGCTGCGACAATTGTGGAGGCAAAGCATTCTTTCTGTGACTATTTTGTTCCTGTAGACAGTCAGCGATGGCCAGAGGGTGGTGTGGTGTCCAGGGGTCCATCTTTCCAGAATCCATGCCTGTGTAATGCTGGTCCATGCTTCTGAACCTGTGTCTGCCAAGCGCCTATTTCATTCAGCACAAGACATACGATTTTAGAAGGTGAGGGGAGGGGAGGCTTTTTCTACCTGAGAAGGGGAGTGTCTTTGAGGGCCTTAAAAGGACCATGGCCCAGGAATGGGGGCGCTGGTTGGGCTTGGAGCTCAGGCTGCTGTGGATCCCGGCGCATCAGTTCTGACTTGCCTTACCTGGGTGGACAGCAGTGAATCTCCACCTGTCTTCTCCAGGGAGCTCCCATGTTGGGGCTGAAGACGAGCAGGGGCAACCTGCCAGCATCACAGAATTCAGTGTAGTTTATACATTTCGATTCCTTTCATCTCAGCAAAATGGGCACTGCCAGAGCCATTTCTGATCACACCACCATCCTGGACCATGTGACTGGAAGGTGGGTAACCAAGTTCACCAGCAATAAAACCCAGCGCCCAGGTAGCCTCCAGCAGTGCGGCTTCCTGGCAACAAGGTAGGCCCTGGTGCAGGGCAAGCCGCAGCGACCATTTCAGATACCGTCCACAGCCAGGACCGCTGAGAACTGGGACAGTTTCCTGGGATGAGTGCCAGCCTGAGCCTGCATGGTGCCGCCGAGCCCGGGGTGGAGGAGGGAGCCAGGCTTCGCTTCAAGGCGGCCTCTACCTTTTCTCAGAATGGTTTCCTGATTGTGTCAATGTGAAAGTTAAATAAAATTTATGTGCCAAACCTGACATGAGCTGCGGTTCTGGGAAGGGTGCCTGTG